CCTTTGAATTCAACACCTTACCCACCACTTTCTTTCACTTCAAGCAAGGTCTGATTTGCACTAACTAGTAGGAGGTCACCATCTCTTAAGTGATTCCTCCCAGACTATTTTAGCTCTCAGGGACAGCCAGGGCCCTCAACGATTCCCTAAGCATCTCTGGGAAAGTTTACACATTACGCTGTTACAAGCAATTCATGTATGTGTGCATAGTGAAAACCTTTTCTCTTAAAACTCTTAATACTGAAGTTCCCCAAACCTTTGGAAAATGTACAAGTCACAGATGCTCCTGTGACTTGTTTTTCCCTTCGGGTGCGTCCTCAACCTTGCTTAAATAAACCTCTATTGAACGAGACCTGCATCAGTCACTTTTCGGTTAACACTAGGTATTCAACGAATAGACTAGTCCCGCCGTTGTCTCCAGATATGATGGTGCCCTGACCCAAAGAAGCGAGATACTCCTTCCCAGGGCCTCGCTCCCGAGCATGGGTTATTTGCACAAAACCCCGCAGGAAGCTTTTAGAGCCACAGTCGGCTAGGCTGGAGTCAGACTCTGTTACCTCCTGACTCTGCCATCACGAGCAAGGAGCCTGCTTCCTCATTGGCAAAAGGGAATGACCAAGGCACCACCTTACAGGGTTGTGGCAACGGGCTCATGGAATTATACATGCCAAGTGGTTATCACAGGGCCCGCCACTGGCGGAAGGTGAGACAATGTGGACGGCGAGGAAATGGGAGCATCGGCTGGAAACCAGGGACGGAGATCGGGGATGGGGGGCGGGCAAGGGGACAGCGGAAAGGGTGGGCGAGGGATCCGTGTCCCAACCCGCCGAGTCGCAGCTCTGCCCCTGCGAGCTTCCGCCGAGACCGCCCCCCGGGAAGCCGCGTTTCCTTCCTGCAGTCGCGGTCCGGCGTGGGGCACGGAGGGGCTCGCGCTCCCAGAAGCCGGCAGGCCTTCCCGCGGGCGGGCCCGCAGCGCGCTCCGCCCCGGAAACACGCCCATGGCCGCCTTGGCGCGCTTTCAAACGCTCAGGTTTCCTACCTTCCGGCTGCTTGGGAACTTCTTTCTTGCCCGCCAAGCCCGCAGCCACCCGGGCGCGGCGGGACTCCTAGACCCGGCGCTGCGATGAAGAGGACCCGCGACGAGGTGGATGCGACGCTGCAGATCGCCAAGCTGAATGCGGCCGAGCTGCTGCCGGCGGTGCACTGCCTGGGCTTCGGCCCTGGGGCCAGCGGCGCTGCAGCCGGCGACTTCTGCCTGCTGGAGCTGGAGCCCACGCTGTGCCAGCAGCTGGAGGATGGACACAGGTGAGCCCTGGTCACGCGGCGCCCCCAGCCTCAAACTATATATTTTTCCCCCATTTTGCTACAGTCTTGTGATTCGTGGTGATAAAGACGAGCAAGCTGTGCTGTGCAGTAAAGACAAAACATACGACTTGAAGATAGCAGACACTTCCAATATGTTGCTTTTCATTCCTGGTTGTAAAACTCCGGACCAGTTGAAGAAGGAAGATTCACACTGTAACATTATTCACACTGAGGTGCTCTTTTCTGTACTCTGATTTATAAAAGTCCCTAAAAGGTTACGATATATATAATTTCTAGATCTTTGGTTTTTCTAATAATTATTGGGAATTAAGAAGACGTAGACCCAAGTTAAAGAAGCTAAAGAAACTTTTGATGGAAAATCCATATGAAGGACCTGACAGTCAAAAAGAGAAGGATTCAAATAGCTCAAAAGTAAGACTTATTTTCACTTTTTTATTTGGAATAAAGGCCTTAAAATATTTTTTTCTTTTTGCAGTATACAACTGAAGATTTGCTTGATCAAATTCAGGCAAGTGAGGAAGAAATAATGACCCAATTACAAGTTCTAAATGCCTGTAAGATTGGAGGTAGCGTTACTTACTACTATTTTAACAATGATTCTTTGGTAAATATAACTTTTGAAATTTGTAGGTTATTGGAGGATTCTTGAATTTGATTATGAGATGAAACTTCTGAATCATGTAACTCAGCTTGTGGATTCTGAATCATGGTCTTTTGGTAAAGTTCCTTTGAACACATGCCTTCAGGAACTCGGACCATTGGAGCCAGAGTAAGTATTTTAATTTCTTGTCTATCCAGATTAACTTTTCAAGTGGGTGTTTTAAATTTTTCAGGGAAATGATAGAACACTGTCTTAAATGTTATGGGAAGAAATATGTAGATGAAGGTAAGATTTGGAAAGTATTCTCATTTAACTCTTAATATGAAAATATCTGATAACTTTTCCTTAGGCGAAGTTTATTTTGAGTTGGATGCTGATAAAATATGTAGAGCAGCAGCACGAATGCTACTTCAGAATGCGGTGAAATTCAATCTCGCTGAGTTTCAAGAAGTGTGGCAGCAGAGTGTTCCTGAAGGAATGGTAACTAGTCTTGATCAGCTTAAGGTAATAGCAATAGACATTGCCACCTTACTTCATTAACTGCTCTGTTTCTTCTCATTTCTTGTAGGGTTTAGCGCTGGTGGATAGACACTCGAGACCAGAAATCATATTTTTGCTGAAAGTAGATGATTTACCTGAGGATAATCAGGAACGTTTTAATAGCCTTTTCTCTCTAAGGGAGAAGTGGACAGAAGAAGATATTGCTCCATATATTCAGTAAGTAATTTATTAAAGACGGATTTTGAGGGTTCATGTTATATATTTTTTATTGTTCCTACAGAGATTTGTGTGGAGAGAAGCAAACCATAGGTGCATTACTCACTAAATATTCTCATTCTTCGATGCAAAATGGTGTTAAAGTTTATAATTCGAGAAGACCCATTTCTTAAAAGAACAACGGTCTTTTCTTCAGGACTCAAGTTGCTTTATAAAGTTGCTGGATAGAAGAAAAATAACTTGTACTTTTATTTCTGACTTTTAGAAACCTAGTCTTCTAAGGCATTTTTCTCCTCATCTTAAGCATTTTGAAACTACTGTTATTTCTTAAATGTTATAGGATGTAGCTTTAAAATTATATTTGTACTATGTACACAGTGTAAACAAGGACAAAAGAATTCTTTCCTATATTATGTCTGAGGTCTCTATGATTTATTTAAAGTTTGGCTTTTTATATTTAAAATGTCATTTCTTTACTTAGGATTTGATGTTCTAATCATTAATACACTTAAGTTTTCCAGAGAACTAAATAGTAATAGTTTCATAGAAGAGAACTATTTATTCACTTAAATATCATTTCTCAAGTGAGTGAGTTCCCCTCTACTTTTAGCCTTCCACCCAAACTGGAAGCCTCTAGGTGCTATCAATTATTTATATCCATCGTTTACATCCATGAAATTGGCTGAATAATTACTCCTCTGCCTGGCGTAGACATGCGCTTTGGGAAAAAAACGAGTTTATAATCCTATAATGAAGAATACTGGCACAGGCAATGCTCACTCGAAAACTTCAAGTAATTTCTAGTTGGTTTTGGAATGCTTGATAAAGTTCCTTTACAGCTTTATTTTCCTGATTTGTTTTGGTTTAGATCAAAGTTCAAATTAATTTTAACTTAGCTAATGAACTCATCACCAGGACAGTTGGAGGGGGTAGGCCGAGGTTAAATGGTCCACGTTTCAAAAATGTTAATGGCTAATCCATAATTAAAGAAGGTTTAACTGTTACTGAAGTTTACAAGTTTTATTGTCATGAACATGAAATACAAACACGATGGCTTCGAAATGTCTTTCAATAAATGTTTCTGCATTTATATGGATTATATGATATATATACACAGTCTAT